ACTTTTAGTTTTAAGGGTACATGTATGTAATTGTTTGTTATATGGGTAAACTGTGTGTTGTGGGGGTTTGGTGTACAGATTCTTTAGTCACCTGGGTAATAAGCATAAAACCCAAGAGATATGCTGTCTCCCTCCTCCTAGCCTCCACCCTTAAGTAGGCCCCAGTGTCTGTTGTTCCCCTCTTAGTGTCCATGTGTTCTTGTTGTTTAGCTCCCACTTATAAGTGAGAACATATGGTATTTGGTTTTCTGTTCCTGCTTTAGTTTGCTTAGAATAGTGGTCTCCACCTCCATCCATGTTGCTGCAAAGGACATCATCTCATTATTTTTTATGGTTGTGTAGTATTCCACGGTGTATATTTACCACATTTTCTTTATCCAGTCTGCCTCTTTTTAAATATAGTCATTTTTCTCATTTTTAATTATCAAACATTTATAAAATGCTTATTCTGTGGAAGGTTCTCTGCCTCAAGAGTTACAAACATTAGGCTGGGCACGGTGGCTCACGCCTGTAATCCCAGCACTCTGGAAGGCCAAGGCGGGTGGATCACCTGAGGTAGGGAGTTTGACACCAGCCTGACCGACATGGAGAAACCCCATCTCTACTAAAAATACAAAATTAGCTGGGTGTGGTGACACATGCCTGTAATCCCAGCTACTTGGGAGGCTGAGGCAGGAGAATTGCTTAAACCCAGGAAGTGGAGGTTGCAGTGAGCCGAAATGGTGCCACTGCTCTCCAGCCTGGGCAACAAGAGTGAAACTCTATCTTCAAAAAAAATTAAAAAAAAGAGTTACAAAGATTAATGATATACAATCTCTGGCCTTAAAAATCTCTGAAAAACTAGAAATAATTCTAAAGCCCAGAAAGAGTGAGTTCCCTTCCAGTATCCTATACAAGTTCAAGGTCCTCCAAAGCATTATTAAATCTTCCTAGCCTTTTGATCCTCTGCCTTTTCTCCTGCCTCACTAATGTTCTAAGTCTCTGTTATGACACAGATTCTAGAACCTTCACAGGCCACACTCCCATCATTTGCTTAGGTCTGATCAATCTGCTCCACGCAATTTCTCAGTGATCCTCTGCATCTCTGCCTACAAGGGCCTCCCTGACACCCAAGTTCATATTGCTCAGAAACAGTGAACTTGAGTTTTTCGTTTTATCTTGATCTCTCTCTGACAAAGAAATCCAGATGATGCGAGACCTGATGAAGACAATACATGGAAAATGACAGTCTTGGGTATGGACTAACTCCCTCTTTGAGGCTTCCTCAAGCATGTTTACAGGTGAGTTTTTGTTTTCAGAAATAACTTTGGCTGTCATCCTGACTCTACTGGGACTTGCCATCCTGGCTATTTTGTTAACAAGATGGGCACGACGTAAGCAAAGTGGTGAGTAATAATGAGTCAAAATGAAGATTTCCTAATAAAAACATTTTGCCTAATTCTTCCACAGAAATGTATATCTCCAGATACAGTTCAGAACAAAGTAAGTACTTATACTCATGAGAAAAATAAATAAGCAAAATCATGTGCTCTCCCTTTTTTTCTAGGTGCTAGACTTCTGGACTATGAGGATGGTAGAGGTAAATAGATTAGGAACTACTAGACAGTTAATAAATCTCATTATGTTTTTATCTTCTCTTTTAGGATCCCGACATGCATATTCAACACAAAGTGGTAAATTATTGTATTGCTAAGAAATTAATATAAAGAATCTTATAATTTTTCTTCAATTCTCTAGACACTTCATATGATAACCGAGGTAAGTATATGTAGAGATTTTTGTAAAATTAATTGATTTTTCTTTCTTTTGTTTATGTTTTCAGAGAGATCCAAAAGAGATTACAGTAAGTATTATCTTGCTTCTTAACAAAAATTTTTCACCTCATGTTTTCTGTGTGTGTATTTTAGCACCATCAACCAACTCTCTAGGTAAGTGCTTTGTGGTTTTCTTTCAATTCTACATCTTCTTTTCCACAACCTTTCTGCAATATAGTGTCTATGGCATCTAAGTTCTCCCTGGGACAAACAGAACTCATTCTTCTTTTGATGTGTTTTATTTTAGCACTGTCTCGATCAAGTATTGGTAAGTTCCTTTACTTTTCTTCAATTCTGCTGAGTAATGTTACACTTTTCAATTTTTATTATAGGTAGTATAAAATGTTTACAAACAACTGAAGAACCTCCTTGTAAGTTTCCCATATATACAACTCAGTCCTTTCTTCAAACTCACCTTTTTTGTTTGTATTTTAGCCAGAACTGCAGGAGCCATGAGTAAGTTCTTTTTCTGCCCTTTAATTCTCATGCAAACCACACTTTCCTCCTTTTTGTATTTCAGTGCAATTCACAGCCCCTATTCGTAAGTATCAAGTTTGTTTTTCCACTCTGGTCTCTTTTTCTTTCTCCCTCTTTCTCTCTCACAGCCGGAGCTACAGGACCTTTCAGTAAGTTTGCTCTCTGATTCTCCACAGTGAGCAGCTACTGATTTCTTTTCTCTTTTTTTTTTAGAGCTCTCTCAAAAAACCATTGGTAAGTCATCTGATTCTCAATTATAATGCCTTGTACTAATATGCCAATTTGAATTTCTTTTTAGTGCAAACTCTAGGACCTATTGGTAAGCTGCCTGTATATATCAACTTATCTCTAGTGTGTTTAATTTGTTTGTTTCTATTTTTTAGTACAATATCCTGGATCCAATGGTAAGTACCTTATCTATCCTTCTCCCTCCAGGAACAGTTGCTAAGATACCTCTCTGTTTTTCAGCTGGTCCACCTTCAGCACCCCGCGGTAAGTTCCATTTCTTTTTCTACTCTTTTCTGAAATCTTCACCAATATCTAATTTGGTTTTTAGGTCCACCCATGGCACCCATAAGTAAGTATAACATCTCTTTTTCTTCTTTGGTTATTAAATGGATTTCTGTTTGCTTATTTTTCAGTAATTTCACAGAGAACCGCAAGTAAGTACTCTACTTCTCAGCTGGTCATATGTCCATTAACCTATTTTCTTGTTTTGATTTTCAGGAATACCTCAAGTTCACACTAGTAAGTTCCTAATATATTTTTAATACATTAGTCCTACTGATGTGTTTGCCTTTATCTCTTTCAGTGGACAGTTCTGGAAAAATCAGTAAGTTTGGATCATTTCCTTGCCTTACCTATTCACTGATCTTTCTTTTGTGTTTTGTTTTTAGCACTGACTCCTGTGGGTAAGTTCCATATCTATTCTCAACTCTGATATATCTAAATCACGCCCTTTTGTTGTATGCTCAGTTATATTAACAGGTTACATGGATGAAGAACTTGCAAAAAAATCTTGTTCCAAAATCCAGATTCTAAAATGTGGAGGCACTGCAAGGTCTCAGAATAGCCGAGAAGAAAACAAGGAAGCACTAAAGAATGACATCATATTTACGAATTCTGTAGAATCCTTGAAATCAGCACACATAAAGGAGCCAGAAAGAGAAGGAAAAGGCACTGATTTAGAGAAAGACAAAATAGGAATGGAGGTCAAGGTAGACAGTGACGCTGGAATACCAAAAAGACAGGAAACCCAACTAAAAATCAGTGAGATGAGTGTACCACAAGGACAGGGAGCCCAAATAAAGAAAAGTGTGTCAGATGTACCAAGAGGACAGGAGTCCCAAGTAAAGAAGAGTGAGTCAGGTGTCCCAAAAGGACAAGAAGCCCAAGTAACGAAGAGTGGGTTGGTTGTACTGAAAGGACAGGAAGCCCAGGTAGAGAAGAGTGAGATGGGTGTGCCAAGAAGACAGGAATCCCAAGTAAAGAAGAGTCAGTCTGGTGTCTCAAAGGGACAGGAAGCCCAGGTAAAGCAGAGGGAGTCAGTTGTACTGAAAGGACAGGAAGCCCAGGTAGAGAAGAGTGAGTTGAAGGTACCAAAAGGACAAGAAGGCCAAGTAGAGAAGACTGAGGCAGATGTGCCAAAGGAACAAGAGGTCCAAGAAAAGAAGAGTGAGGCAGGTGTACTGAAAGGACCAGAATCCCAAGTAAAGAACACTGAGGTGAGTGTACCAGAAACACTGGAATCCCAAGTAAAGAAGAGTGAGTCAGGTGTACTAAAAGGACAGGAAGCCCAAGAAAAGAAGGAGAGTTTTGAGGATAAAGGAAATAATGATAAAGAAAAGGAGAGAGATGCAGAGAAAGATCCAAATAAAAAAGAAAAAGGTGACAAAAACACAAAAGGTGACAAAGGAAAGGACAAAGTTAAAGGAAAGAGAGAATCAGAAATCAATGGTGAAAAATCAAAAGGCTCGAAAAGGGCGAAGGCAAATACAGGAAGGAAGTACAACAAAAAAGTGGAAGAGTAAGGATAAATTTTTTAAAGGCCCATAAGACAAGTGATTATTATGATTCCCATACTCCAGATACAAACCATATCCCAGCCATTGCCTAAACAGATTACAATTATAAAATCCCTTTCATCTTCATATCACAGTTTCTGCTCTTCAGAAGTTTCACCCTTTTTAATCTCTCAGCCACAAACCTCAGTTTCCAAATATTTGTTTTATAAGTTAAGACGTATATGATTCCGTCAAGAAAGACTGGATACTTTCTGAAGTAAAACATTTTAATTAAAGAAATATATAGTAATTTCCTTTGACAAGTATGTCTATGATAGCCTT